ACTACATACCTGGGCTGTACCTACTACATACCTGGTCTGTCCAACAGAGGACTACATACATAGTCCTTTGTTGACCAAACTGTTGGTATATGGTGTTTGGAAGATATGGTGGGACAAGGCAGGAAGCAGAAATATGCAACTCTTAAGACATAATATACTAAGTACTTAGAAATGAGACCATGTATGGGAAAACTGAGGAGAGAGTAATTAATTTTGGCTCAAGGAAATATTTATACAGGAAGTAGTAGTTGGTAGACCTTACAAAATGAGTAAGAATTTGAGAGGCCTTTTTGGGGAAGAACATTCCAGACTATGGTAAATGGCCAGAATAGTCTCACAGGAAGAGTGCAACTTTGTGGTCTTTGGCAGAGATACATGGTTCAGTATTGTTGGGGACTTGGATTATAAGGAAGAGTTATAAAAGTAAGAACAGGCTGAGTGTGGTGGCTCATGCCTGTAATCCCAACACTTAGAGAGCCCGAAGCGGGTGGATCACCTGAGATAAAGAGTTCGAGACTAGCCTGACCAACATATAGTGAAACCCCATCTCTACTAAAAAGTACAAAAATTAGCTGGGTGTGGTGGCACATGCCTGTAGTCACATCTACTTGGGGAGCCAAGGCAGAAGAATCGCTTGAACCCAGGATACAAAGGTTGCAGTGAGCCGAGATCACACCACTGCACTCCAGCCTAGCGACAGAGTGAGACTTCATCTCTCAAAAAAAAAAAAAAGGAAAAAAAGTGAGAATGGAATCAGATGTTATAGAGCCTTGATGATAGTTCTAGGGTGAAATATACTCTATAGGTAGAAGGGAGCTTTCAGTTTTTTGTTTTGTTTTGTTTTTGTTTGCAGCAGAGTCTTGCTCTGTCACCCAGGCTGTAGTACAGTGGCACAATCAAGGCTCTCTGTAGCCTTGACCTCCCTTACTTAAGTGATCCTCCTGCTTCAGCTTAGCCTCCCAGGTAGCTGGGACTATGGGTGTGCGTCACCATGCCCAGCATTTTTTTTTTTTTTTTTTTTTTGTGGAGATGGGTCTCGGTATGTTGCACAGGCTGGTCTTGAACTCCTGGCCTCAAGCTATCCTCCTGCCTCCCTAAGTGTTGGGATTACAGGCATGAGTCACTGCACCCAGACTGCCTTCAATCTTTTTGAGTAGGGAAGATATATGATACCTGCTTTAGAAAGATAATACAAAGTGGGGAGAGGATGAAGTGTGTGATGGCGGTCTGCAAGACTGCTACAGAGTTTACGGGCTAGGGCTAGGAGTTAGGTTGTGAGGCGGTTGCCTGAGGATAGAGTGTGATAGAGATTTAAAAAAAAAAATAACAGGAGGAAAATAACAGACGAGGAGATTTAGTTTGTCGAGTACCTGTTATGTGCCAGATACTGTGCTAAGAACCTAGGATTGACAGAGATGGAGACAGGGCTGTAAACATGGCTGAGAAAGGGTACCTACTTTCCAGAAGTTTGCAGGTAAGAAGGGAAATGAACATGTAAGTAACTAATAAAATCCAGTATGAGATACACAGTAGTAGACATATAAACAAATTAGAGAAGTATGTTGGAGGAGGTAACCAACACTGTTGGAAGACAGGGTGGTGATCAGGGAAGTCTATCTAGGAAGCTTACATAAAATTACAGAAGAGGAATACAGTTAAACATAAGCTTCTCTGTCCTTCAGTTGCTCAGGTATCCTTCACAAGATAGGATATGAACAGAGATGTTAAAGATTAGTAGCTGTTTTAGAAGCTGACTAGTTACTTTTGTTGAGAAATATAGTGGAGATGTAAATCTTGGCTCTGCTACTTAACTGGTTCTGTGGTTTTGTATTTTTTGACAGACTCTCTCAGTCTGTGAAAAGGAAATAATAGTGCCAACCTCATAAGACTAAATTACATAACTCACTTAAAGCACTTATTAGAGTACCTGGTGTGAAGCAAACTCAAGGTAGCTTGATGCTGCTCTGAAAAAAGATGCCTGGTGCACAGCAAACTCGTGTCTTCTTGCTGCTGCTGTTGCTGCTGGCTGCTGCCACTGCTGCTGCTGGAGGAAGCTCAGCATAAAGTTTTGTGGGAGGAATGTGTCTGGAGATGATCATGAAGGGACTTCTAATGCTAATGGGTGTTACCTTTTATCTTTCAGGTGCTAGTTTTAAGCAAGGGAATTATATGGTTGGATTTGCTTTTTAGGTGGGTTATCTGAGGGTAATATGGAAAATAGATCTGAGACTGACTTCTAGAGATCAGTTGGGTTATTGTAATAATAAATTGAGGGTTTAATCTGTGTGGTGGGGTTGTAGAGGAAAGTAGACAGATTTGTTAACTAATTAGGACTTAATTTTTTACATGAAATCTGTCTTTATTTCCTTGATTAGGAAGTAGGAGTAGTAAGCACGTAAAGGTAGTTGTTGAGAGAATGTTAAGAATGACTCCCTAGCTTTTGTCTTAGAAGATTAAATGGATAGTGATGTGACTAAATACATCAGAAAATACCAGAAGAGGATTTTTTTTTTTTTAAGAGATAGGGCCTCACTTTGTTGCCCAGGCTGGAGTGCAGTTGTGTGATCATAGCTCACTGCAGCCTCAAATTCCTGGGCTCAAGGGATCCTCCTGCCTCAGCCTCCCAAAGTACTGGGATTACAGTTGTGAGCCATCACACCTGGCCAGGAAGTGGATCTTTAAAGAAGATGATGATGAGAACAGTGTTTGAGCTGCTAGGGGAATCCCAGAAAATTAATAGCAAAGGCTTTGACTAAAAATAAATGGGATTTAGGAGAGTAGGGCTGAAGGTAGATTTTGGAGTGGTCAGAAGGTTAAGTTGTTAAAGCCATGGGAATTGATAGGATCACCCAAGTATGTAATGTAACAAAAACAAAGAGGGCCTAGGGTGGACACCTGAAACACCATATTTAAAGGACATATAGAAGGAGGGAATTCGTCTGAGATTCTTTTCATGTACTTATGAATTTTTTAAAACAATTTCTTCTTGTTACATAATCATCTAAGATTCTATAAAAGAATGGTCAGAGAATTAGAAGGCAGATCCTAGGTGTTTTCAGAAGCCAAGGAAGTCAGTTCAAAGGAGGACTGCTAAGTCTCCACTGGTTTGTCATTTGGGGGGTTAATTAGTCCTTGTGATAGCAGTTTCCTTAAAATTGGGGTGATAGCAGGTGCAGTGTGTCAAAGAGAGGTAAGGAATGGAGATAATGTGCCAGTGGACTTTTTTTGCATGAAATTTGTCTTTATTTCCGTAGGAAAGATTTCTTGAAGTGGAATTATGGATCACAAGAAGGGGTATGCACATTTTTAAGGCTTATGATGCACATCTTTTCTTCTCTCCCCCAACCTCCGCCAACAGTTACATGGGAATTGGTCTTTCTGCTCAAGGTGTGAACATGAATAGACTACCAGGTACACTTGTAATTGAATTACAGTATTATGTCTCATTGTAAATATGCCGGAACTTTCTCCTTAGGTTGGGATAAGCATTCATATGGTTACCATGGGGATGATGGACATTCGTTTTGTTCTTCTGGAACTGGACAACCTTATGGACCAACTTTCACTACTGGTGATGTCATTGGCTGTTGTGTTAATCTTATCAACAATACCTGCTTTTACACCAAGAATGGACATAGTTTAGGTACTGAGATAATATATTGCATGCAAAATAACGCTTCTAATGCCACTTTTTTTTTTCTTTTTAGGTATTGCTTTCACTGACCTACCGGTAAGACTTTTTTTAAAAGCAGTTTTCCATTTATAGATGTTTAATGAAATATGCTATCTTACAGCCAAATTTGTATCCTACTGTGGGGCTTCAAACACCAGGAGAAGTGGTCGATGCCAATTTTGGGCAACATCCTTTCGTGTTTGATATAGAAGACTATATGCGGGAGTGGAGAACCAAAATCCAGGCACAGATAGATCGATTTCCTATCGGAGATCGAGAAGGAGAATGGCAGACCATGATACAAAAGTAAGAGTGAAGAAATTTCAATTGATGCTATTAAAAGATGTATGTTTCTTCTTTTTATTTTAAGAATGGTTTCATCTTATTTAGTCCACCATGGGTACTGTGCCACAGCAGAGGCCTTTGCCAGATCTACAGACCAGACCGTTCTAGAAGAATTAGCTTCCATTAAGAATAGACAAAGTAAGGACACTGTGGTGCATGGCTAACATTTGAAGTTAATCGTTTGCTTTCTTTTACTGAATAGGAATTCAGAAATTGGTATTAGCAGGAAGAATGGGAGAAGCCATTGAAACAACACAACAGTTATACCCAAGTTTACTTGAAAGAAATCCTAATCTCCTTTTCACATTAAAGTGAGTTTGCATAATAAAATGCTATATTTGTTGTGTCTAAGTAAATTTTTCTTTTCTCCTTTAGAGTGCGTCAGTTTATAGAAATGGTGAATGGTACAGATAGTGAAGTACGATGTTTGGGAGGCCGAAGTCCAAAGTCTCAAGACAGTTATCCTGTTAGTCCTCGACCTTTTAGTAGTCCAAGTATGAGCCCCAGCCATGGAATGAATATCCACAATTTAGCATCAGGCAAAGGAAGCACCGCACATTTTTCAGGTGAGATTTAACTTATGACATTATTTTTAGATTTTCTGTTTCTACGTGGTATCTTTTTCTTCAGGTTTTGAAAGTTGTAGTAATGGTGTAATATCAAATAAAGCACATCAATCATATTGCCATAGTAATAAACACCAGTCATCCAACTTGAATGTACCAGAACTAAACAGTATAAATATGTCAAGATCACAGCAAGTTAATAACTTCACCAGGTAAGTAATTTCACTGACTTTTGCACTAATATTTCTAAAATTAGGTTTGTTTTTTCGTTTTCAGTAATGATGTAGACATGGAAACAGATCACTACTCCAATGGAGTTGGAGAAACTTCATCCAATGGTTTCCTAAATGGTAGCTCTAAACATGACCACGAAATGGAAGATTGTGACACCGAAATGGGTCTGCAGTGATATTTCTTACATTTTTAATAAGGTAGTAAAATACTTGTCTGTTTTTCTTACAGAAGTTGATTCAAGTCAGTTGAGACGCCAGTTGTGTGGAGGAAGTCAGGCCGCCATAGAAAGAATGATCCACTTTGGACGAGAGCTGCAAGCAATGAGTGAACAGCTAAGGAGAGACTGTGGCAAGAACACTGCAAACAAAAAAATGTTGAAGGTGAATATATTTTTTCTTGAAAAATTATGAATGAATTAAAACCAAATCGATGTGTTTTCAACAGGATGCATTCAGTCTACTAGCATATTCAGATCCCTGGAACAGCCCAGTTGGAAATCAGCTTGACCCGATTCAGAGAGAACCTGTGTGCTCAGCTCTTAACAGTGCAATATTAGGTAAGTAAAGCCAAATAAGGCACAATTTCAGTGCTGTTCTCATTTTTAAATTATTTTTCCTCAGAAACCCACAATCTGCCAAAGCAACCTCCACTTGCCCTAGCAATGGGACAGGCCACACAATGTCTAGGACTGATGGCTCGATCAGGAATTGGATCCTGCGCATTTGCCACAGTGGAAGACTACCTACATTAGCTATGCATTTCAAGAGCTCACACTTATATTGTGGCATATAGTCAACATGGAAGTAGACCAGCTCTGCTGATTTGAAATTTAGATTTTTTAAATTATGTACTGGGGACAGGTTTTTGTCGCTTTACATTGCTTCCTAGTTTACAGCATGATGCAAATGATTTTCTAACTTAGTGTTAGGAGAAATTATTTTCCATCTTTAACCTCTTAGTTGTCTAAGAGTTAAATATTACTGAATTTCAGACGTTCAAATTGATCATCACAAATCCTTTAAAACAATTACCTAAAAGAAACCAAAAATCCTGCCTTCTTTGTGGGGGAGGGGGGAGAGAGGGGAAGGAAATGGAACAAGTTGTGTTTGTGTTAGCATGTGGGTGATGTAAACTTCAAATTGGGAGATGTTCCGACCCCCACTCCCATATAAGCATTCAATCAGTGTAACTTGCAAAATGCATAAACATCCGACAGTTTGAATTTATAGTGTTGATGGAAGAAATCATTTTTAATGTGTACTGTAAAACTTGAAATACTCAGGAGCTGAGTGAATATGTTTGTTGCTACTTACAATCCCGACCTGTTAGTCCCAGTAGTTTTGTTTTAACATGGTCTTTTTCAACTTTGTTTCCTGTTTAACTACAGATGACTTCTGTTGTAGACTCACAAGTTTAACTGTTGTATTATAACAGTATTACATGTCAACGGTGTGGTTATGACCTTTATTTATATAAAAACCAAATATTTAGTCAATTTACCGTGTCTTAATTTAATCTTTGTACACCTTCCATTTTTAAGTGCTTAAATGAGTACTATATTGCAATAAAATGTAGTGATATAATTAACCAGCCATTAAAAATTTACTTCTACAGATACAGTGTCAATTGAGTTTATATATTAGGTAC